AAAAAAAAAAACTGTTAGAATCAAGACTGTTGAATGATCAGAGTGGCCGATGGCCCAGGTTATCTGTGGGTTTTGGGCCTGCTTGGTCATAAGCTCTCCCATCATTCTTGGGGCTGGTGGTTTGTCTCCCTTTGTGCTAAAGCAAGCCAGGCATGCATTTGAGAGATATATGTTCTCATGCACTACTCCCTGTTTCCTCAGCATTGATAGATGTTTTATTAAGAGAGATTTTACATCGTGGGTCATATTCTGACAACAAAATTCCAGATTTTGCAAGTCGGTATTGGTATTAGGCCAATACCAACAGATTTTCCAACAATATATATTTTAGATGTTTTTATGGGTAGTGTGAAACATAGTAGAAGACAGCAATAAGGGCACACTATTAAACATTTTCTGTCTTAATCTGATCTTATTTGGGGGGCCTTGATTAAATTAGCATAAATCTGCCTTTTAAAATTTTGTCTTTGTTTTTCAAAATAATATCTTTTGTCAGTGCTTTGAATTTTGGCCATTCTGGTAGGTGTTTATCTCATTGTTGTTTTAACTTGGAATTTCTTAGTGACATATGATGTTTATGTTTACAGGCTTACTTGCCATCTGTGTGTCTTCTTGGTGAGCAATCAGTCAAGGATTTGGCCCATGTTTTAATTGGGTTATTTATTTTCTTATAGTTGAATTTTAAGTGTTATCTGTATATTTTGGATGAATATACCTTTATCCGATACATGTTTTGCAAATATTTTCTCCCAGTCTGTGGCTTGTATTCTCTTTCTCTTGACAATATCTTCAACAAAGCAGAAGCTTTTAATTTTAATGAAGTTCAACTTGTCAATTATTTCTTTTATGGATCACGTCTTTGGTGTTTTATCTAAAAAGCAATTGCCATATCCAAGGTCATCTAGAGTTTCTCCGTTGTTATCTTTTAGGAGTTACATAGTTTTATATTTTATAGTTAGATCTATGATCCATTTTGGATAAAATTTTATAAATGTTTTAAGATCTGTGTCTAGATTTTTTTTTCTTTTTTGCATGTGGATGTCTGGTTGTCCCAGCACCATTTGTTGAAGCGATATCTTTGTTCCATAGTATTGCATTTGTTCCTTTGTCAAAGATCAGTTGCTATACTTAGTTATTCAGTGCTTCTTTTAGGGCTCTTTTTTCTGTTCTTTTGATCAATTTATCTAGTTTTTCACCAACACCGCTCTGTCTTGATTAGAGTAGTTTTACAGTAAGCTTTGAAGTTGGGTAATGCCAGTCCTCCAGGTTTGTTCTTCTTCAACATCCAGTCGGCTATTCTGGGTCTTTTGCCTCTCTGTATAAATTATAGAATCAAGTTTGCCAGTATTATAAAATATCTTGCTGGGATTCTGATTGGCATTGCATTGAATCAATAGACCAAGTTGAGAAGAACTGACATCTTCACAATATTGAGTCTTCCTATCTAGGACCATGGAATGTCTCTCCATTTATAGTTCTTTGATTTCTTTCATTGGAGTTTTGAAGTTACCCTTGTGTAGATCTCGTACATTTTTTTAAGTCTTATTTCTAAGTCTGTCATTTTGTAGAGTGCTAATATAAATGGTATTGTGTTTTAAATTTTAATTTTTCCTTGTTCATTGCTGGTTTATAGGTAAGCAACTGACTTTTATATATTAATCTTATATCCTGAAACCTTGCTAAAATTCCAGAAGTTTTGTGTTGATTCTACTGGATTTTCTACATAGAAAGTCATGCCATCTACACAAAAATTAAGTTTTATTTCTCGCTTATCAATCTGTATGCCTTTTATTTCACTTTTTGTCTACCTGCATTAATGAGGGTTTCCAGTACCATGTTGAAAAAGAGTAGTAGGAGGGTAAATCCTTGTCTTGTTTCTGAACTTAGTGGTGAAGAAATTTGTCATCAAGCTTCTTTTTCAAGTTTACTGGGTTTGTGGAGTTTCCAGGTAGATAATTTAAGTGTGTTTTACATGCCTCCCTTATCTCAGTCCTCTCATTCTGACTCCTGGCTGCCGAACTTGATCTAGGAGAAAACTTGCAGACAAGAGATACTTTATTTGGAATGATACCATGGTAGAAGTAAAATTTTGAAATTTGAAGGACTCTCTCAATGCATCATGTAATCCTCTCTATACCCAAATGTCACTTCCATAAATGAAGATGAAATTAGCCCATTGAATATTTGATAACTCACACATTTTTGTCAGCACATATGTCGTATATTTTTGTAGAAATAACAGAAATATAAGTAGAGTGCTAAATTGTACATCAAAATATTCTGATTTTTTTCTCTCAATATGTTTTCTCACAGATCATATTTTTAATATTTAACATGTGGCCTGTTTGGTTAGTATATATATTTCTCTAGAAATAAACTGAATATTCAAATCTAAAGTTCTTAAAAATGCCTAATAAAATAAAATTTTTGTCTAAAAATGCATGGGGACTGCATGTGGCTTATAAATGTTATATTTACCTTAAAAAAAGCATTACGTAAATTTTAAAAATTATATTAGTCAACCAGAAAATATCTCATATCTGTGTAACCTTAATAAGGCATCTAGGGTAAATTGCAATTGTTCACATGTTTTTTTTGTTTTTTTTTTTTTTAATTCTGGGGTAAGGACACTGTTAGGGGAATATATATTATCTAACCTTAGAGAATTTCACAATATTTATACTTCAAGAAGAGCTGTGTCTGTTGCAAACTAATTTTTCTGCCATAAACAAAGAGGGAATTATTTCTGAGGACTTTAACTTATTTATTTTTCCAAAAGCTTGCCACATGGCTTCAAATGCATTCCACACAAACAATTATTGTGAGAAATGAGAAGTGACAATGCATTTAACTCCTTGCATCCTGTTTTTCAGCAGGCAGAAATTTGCATCTTAAATGAATAAAATGTGATGGAGTATGCCAAACTCTGCCATCATTTGGCCAAAATGATACCAAATGATTGTGATTTATTTACTTCACAATAGATAAAAATAAACTACCCTTAGTTAAAAGTTAGATGCCTAAAATGTACTATATTTTATGTTTATTAAGACAAAAGCTCAGTAAAAAGTCTCTGAACTTCTTAGGAGCATGAGCTATGAAATTAAGACTCTGCTGACTTCTGGCTTCGTTGTTGAATGGGATTGTAGGATATTATACCCCTGGTAATCTATCTTTTACTATCAAGAGCTTAGATAACTAATGACTGCTTTCTCTTTCTCTTTCTCTCTCTCTGTCTCTTTCTCGCTCTCTCTCATCTAGATTGCCAGAAAGCTGAGCTTTTTTTTTGTGCTTACTTGCAACAACCATTTGTAGGCTAGTCCTGCTAGTGTAATTTTTTTTCTTCATTAGCTAAGATTTGAAAGAATTTATAGTATGAACAGAGGGGTACTATTCCCAGGAGGGGAGAACATCGTAAGCAATTATGCAAACACATTAAATAAAGGAAAAGAGCTGTATGTTAAGAAATTTGCAAAGAGTTTCTGAAACCTTGAAAAAATCATTTTAAAGCTCTGACCTTCCGCTTCTCTGTAAAATGGGCATCACGATACTCGCAAAAAGCTGCTATGAGAATTAGAGTAGACAGTGCATGTGAAGGTGTTTAGCACATGAGATAGACTTAGTAAATATTAATGACATTTCATCTGCCTTTGGGTATTTTTTGAGTTCCTATTCACATATCAAATATTTTAATACTCTTATATCAAAGAGTATGGTTAAACCCAGATTGTTTTCTACTAGCTGTATGAGATAGCAGGCGTTCACAGCCTCTTGAAGCTTCAGTTCCTTTACGCTGAAATGAGGAAAAGCAGTGCATGAATCTTGCAGGACTTCTGGGAAGATTAATGCAGGGCCCCCTAACCCTGGGCCACAGATAGGTACTGGTCTGCTATGGCCTATTAGGAACCAGGCCGCACAGCGGGAGGTGAGTGGCAGTCCAGCGAGCGAAACGTCTGTATTTATAGCTGCTCCCTGTTGCTCGCTTTACTGCCTGAGCTCTGCCTCCTGTCAGATCAACGGTGGCATTAGATTCTCATAGAAGCACAAACCCTATTGTGAACTGCACGTGCAAAGGATCTAGGTTGCACACTCCTTATGTGAATCTAATGACTGGTGATCTGTCACTGTCTCTCCCATCACCCTAAGATGTGACAATCTAGTTGCAGGAAAACAGGGTCAGGGCTCCCACTGATTCTACACCATGATGAGTTGTATAATTTTTTCCTTCTATGTTATAATACAATAATAATAGAAATAAAGTACACAATAAATGTAATGTACTTGAATCATCCTGAAACCACCATCCTCCTGCCCGGTCCATAGAAAAATTGTCTTCCATGAAATCGATCCCTGGTGCCCAAAAGTTTGGAGGCCACTGGATTAAAGGAGACAATGTATGTAAATTTTGGCTTATAATAAGTTCTTGGAAAGTGCTAGCTGTGTCTTATCACTGATTATAGTATCCCAATCAAACCTTGACACTTGGGTTAGGATTATTTATTTCCCTCAATTTATAAATGTGAAAGCGGAGGTACAGAGAGGTTAAACAGCTTGCCCAAATTCACACAGCAGATATGTGACAAAGCAAAAGTTCAAGCTGCCCGACTTCTCAAACCTCACTTTCCCATTTATTTTACATCACTTGCCATTCCTATGTTTTTCATTTAGACCATAAACACATTAGCAACATGAATTTATCATCAACGTAATATGGCTAATACAGTTGATCCGGAATTTAGTGAAGCATATATAATACATGAGGTTTTCAATTACCAGTCATTATTGATGGTAGCCAGGTCAAAAGTATCTTTCAGACATTCTAGAAGAGTCATGGAGTTACAAATTTTTAACATCTGAAATCTGAATCCTTTCCCCACACCCAGGCACTACTTTTATCTTTAGAAATGAGCATTTTTTGAAAGACTCATTTTAGGAAGCAAGATTTTGATTGCCTTTGTCTTATATATTCTACTTTAAAATTCAGTATGGTGAACCGGGAATAAATAATCAATGCCTGTGATGAGATAAAGACAGTTTCTTCCCAGCACTTTGAGAGGCTGAGGTGGGCAGATCATGAGGTCAGGAGTTTGAGACCAGCCTGGCAAATATGGTGAAACCCCGTGTCTACTAAAAATACAAAAATTAGCCGGACGTGGTGGCACGTGCCTGTAGTCCCAGCTACTCAGGAGGCTGAGGCAGAAGAATCGTTTGAACCTGGGAGGCGGAGGTTGCAGTGAGCCAAAATCACTCCACTTCACTCCAGCCTGGGCAACAGAGTGAGACTCCATCTGAAAAAACAACGACAACAACAACAACAACCACAAACCATTTCCACACGTTTTAATTTAATTGCTTTTTAAAGAGCACGAGGAAAGACTAAGTTACTCAAATACATTTTGTAGACTATCTGTAAGAAGCAAAAGTAATCAGCTCATTAAATATATGCAGGAGAATAGTAAATGTAATGGAAGCCTTTCACCTCTTCATAAGAGAATCAAATGAATGTGAGTTTGAACTGAAATCCAGCCTTCACTTAACCCCGCTGCCACCTCTCCTCAAATCATTCTCAACTTCACAGTTAAACTGTATGCATATTATAAGTAGGAGGCTCATTTATTGGTTTCAGTGTCTCTCAAACTAAAGTCCAAGGACATATCCCACAAGATGCTCTCAGTGGGGGATGGAGAAAACAAATATGACCAAAGGTAGACAATTTGTCAACCTGGGTTAAGACCCCTTCAATTTTTCTATAGGCTTGAAATTTTTCACACTCCACAGTTTGGGAGAAAAAAGCCAGAAGCTATTGCCAATATCCTGATAGAAATTAACCTAGTACTATAATTAAGACAATTTCAGGTCATGATAGGAAAATCTATACATCAGTATTTATTAAGGGAAAGTTTGTGGGCGGTAGTTGCACGTGAAATCTCCTTGTCTGAAAGACAGAGGCATGGTGGCCAGGCTACCAAGGCATCAGCAGTCTGCCCAATCCCATCCCTTCTCCTCCTGAATTTAGCCCAGTCTATATTTAATACAAAGACTTAGTCCACAGACTAGTGAACTAATGTATTTGCATTGTACAAATTTACCTTCGAAAAGTTTTATACATATATTTTTGTGTAAGTTGGCATTTTTATTTAAATTTTGCAAATCATTTGTTGACAGGATCAAAGGGAAAATAGCATTTCACTTCCTCTTTCCAGACACCTATTTACAAAGTAAAAGTCTCTATTTTTTTCAGCTTTACCTTTCTGACTTTTTGGATTACTGCTATCTAATAATTTATAGTAAAATTGGTGTATTTTTATTCCTCTGTACTCAGGATTAGCTACTGAAATTGACATCTGTTTACATAAATTTAGTTTAAGGGTATAATTTGGAGATAATTTGAATGTAATTCCTTCAATGTAAATAATATAAAAATGTAGCATGTTATGTACAATCTTCTAGATAAATAAAAATTTATACAGATGCTCCTCTAGGAAACTAAACTAAAATTCTAAATTTAAACTAAAATTCTAAGATTACATATTGTAGTTGAAATCAAGCATCCTTTATGAGACGTACCAAATATAGCCTCTTCTGTATGTTTGAAGACATACCAAGATTAACTTGCAAAATTTGTTGTAATTTCTTATTTGATAATAGAAATCTGGTTTTCTATGATTGACACATCAATTGTTAGTGATTCATAAGCTAATCAGTTCTTTAACTGGGTTAAGGCAGGCACAAGTATTCTCTTTTTTATCATCAAAAGAAGATCTATCTTGAAATGAATTGTTAGTAGACATATTTTTAACACAGAGAATATTCAATATTAATCAAATTTATTTTTGACTTCTCAAATATTTTATCCATAAGAGAATTATTCTGTTTCCTTGCCATTACAACTTACCTTGCCATTTTCACGTGGTTAAAAACTAGTTCTTTTTTTTTTTTTTTTTTTTTTTTGAGACAGAGTCTCGCTCAGTCACCCAGGCTAGAGTGCAGTGGCACGATCTTGGCTCACTGCAAGCTCCGCCTCCCGGGTTCACGCCATTCTCCTGCCTCAGCCTCCCTAGTAGCTGGGACCACAGGCACCCGCCACCACACCCCGCTAATTTTTTGTATTTTTAGTAGAGACGGGGTTTCCCCGTGTTAGCCCGGATGGTCTCGATCTCCTGACCTCGTGATCTGCTCGCCTCGGCCTCCCAAAGCGTAAACAACTAGTTCTTACTCTTTCACTTTTCTGTCTCCTAAGGCTCGAAATGTATTGTCTCATATACCAAATACCAAATGTTTAACTCAAAATGTACTCAGTCATTGCTGAGGAAGAATTATTTTGTTTAACCCTCATAATATATTAGTATTCTTATACCCAAGAAATACATACAGACATTTAAGTTGAAATCAGGAGTATGTGGGGATGAGAATGGTTGATGTCATAAGTACTCCAGTATTTAACAGTGATATAGTTTGAATATGTGTCCTCACCTAAATCTCGTGTTGAATTGCAATCCTCAAAGTTGGAGGTGGGGCCTGGTGGGAGATGATCGGATCGTGGGGGCGGATTTCTCATGAATCGTTTGGCACCATCTCCTTGGTGCTGTCCTGGTGATAGTGAGTTCTTATGAGACCTGGCTGTTGAACGGTGTGGCACCCCGCTTGCTCTCTCTTGCTCCCAATCCCTCCATTTGAGACACCTTCTCTCTGGCTTCACCCTCCACCATGACTGAGTGCTTCATGAGGCCTCCCCTGAAGCAGACGTCTGTGTTATGCTTCTTGTACATCCTGCAAAACCATGAGCCAATTAAACCTCTTTTCTTTGTAAATTTCCAGTCTCAGGTAGTTCTTTATTGCAATGCAGGAACAGCCCAATACAAACAGGTATAGCAGGTGTGTCATAATTTAAGTCAAACCAGTGACTAAAATAGCATTCTAACCAGACCCTTCCAGCTCTTACAGCAGTAAGCTCCCTTAGGAAGATTTGATATTGACCCTGTTTTAGGGAAGCTTTGATGTATTTGCTGAGGCATTTGTTGACTTTCAAAAGCAACTTCAATTTAAGGCATTTTGTACATACATAACATACTGTTAGTACAAACTTATGAAGGGTTTCCAATATATCCTGATAAAAATCCTCTCTCTTTGGAGTTACATAATTATAGAGCACAGAAAAAAAAATGGAGTTTGACCCAATATGAACTTGAAGGAATCAGGATTGGCAGTGTGTGTAAAAATAGACATACAAAGGAAATCTTTTAGAATATATTTTATTATTCAGATTTATATTAAAATGAATTAGATTATGGTCCTCCCACATTTCTGTGGCAGCATCCAGAATTCTATTATATTTACTTCCAATTACTGCAGCAAACCTAGACTTCAACTATTAGCCAAAGGCTAAAGATGCTCCTTTGCAGTTGCCAATATATAGACCAGTTTCAGGCTCTCCAGTGGTGGACAGATGGTCATTCCCAGGCTAATATTGCCCTATTTCCATGCAAGAGGAGCTATTTTAGACCTTTAGAGTTATGGTTCCAGTGAAATCAGAGACTTTGGGAAGACAGTGAATCTTTGAGGATACGAGAGGACAATAGACCTTCTTCATTCTCCTGGAAGGCAGCTTCCTTCCAGAATTATTCACTGAAAATCTCTGCTTCACAAATTCTCTGGAATTCTCAAGTGGTGACATGATAATATTGGTTTTCTATCATTACAATGAATATAAATATGCAATTTTTTGTTTTTCACTAAATATTTCAAGTGATTCCTGATGCTGAAATACAATACTACGTGAATTATGCTAAGTTGTCAAAAGACTTCTTGATGCACTGGTTTTATAGACAGGCATGAAATTTCATTGCATAATTGGATGTGGGTTGTGCACATAGGAGAGGGAGGTACAGCCAGCCTTCCATACCCACAGATTAAACCAATCTCAGATTTAGTATACTAAAAAAAACCGCAACAAAATAACGTACAACAATAAATAATAGCACAAATTCAAAAACCAGTGCAGTCTGACAACTATTTAAATGGCCGTTACATTGTACTAGATATTACAAGTAATCTAGAGATGATTTAAGATACATGGGAGAATATGCATAGGGTATATGCAAATTCTATGACATTTCATATAAGGGACATGAGCATCCAAGGATGTTGGCATTCAAGGGGCTCCTGGAACCAATGCCCCAAGGATACTGAGTGATGACTGAATATTGTTTTCTTTTCTTTTCTTTTCTTTTTTGCCATAGTGCTCTTCTTACAGGGTGATGAAGAAACACCCCTATCAAAAGATGGGTGTGTGTTCTCATCTGTTGAATGTAGGCAGACTGTTGTAACTTCCTCATCCCATAAACAGTGGTGTGCAATTTCCAAACCATGTCACAAAAGCCTTTGTGCCATCCTTCTTGCTTTCTTGAATTGCTTGTAATTAGGGAGTTGTAGATACCATGTCATGAGGATCTTGAAGAAACCCTGGAGAGTGAGAGGGTCACATGGAGACAAGTTGTGGCCGTTGGCCACCAGCCGTCACCAACTTGCCAGCCATGTGAGTGAGCCTCTTGGAAGCTGGGGCCAGAGTCCCACCCAATCCCTTAGTAGATCGTCCGGGTCTAGCCAACATGTGACTACAACTGCATGAAAGACCTTAAATGAGACCTACTCAGCCAAACTCTTCCTAAGTCCTGTCCAAACAAAACCATGAAGGATAAGAAATGGTTATTATTATTTTAAGCTACCACCTTTTGGTGTGATTATTATATGCAATAATAGGTAGCAGACACTGGCTTTGGTTGGACATGTATGTTCTCTGCATATTCTGCTTTTGTGCATGTGGAGAAATGGGCTTTCTGGGCTGCTGACAATGAGGAGGTAGAGATGTTGTTCAGGCAGATGCGTTTAGACTTCGAGTCCACTTTCTCCTTCCAAGAACTATGTGGCCTTACAAATGCTGGGGTTGGTTTAAGAAAACAGAACTCTTAATGTTTGTAAACATTCCTGTACGAGAGTTCATCCATCATTTGTGTCTCTCTAGAAAGGTCATACGCAGAAAATGTAGTGGTGTAGCAAAATTTTGAACTTTTCAGAGCTGGCAAAATCCTTTCTTTAGTGTATAGTATTACTACTCATGTCCATTATGAACCATGAGCCCAGGGAGACTCTGCTGAGACAGGCTGCATCTCCTCCAGCCTTATCCTCCTAAGATCAGGCATCCTACCTAAGGGGAGCATAGAATTTAGCCCCTGTTTGTGGGGTGGTGTGGATTCTTCCCACCTGTCTAATCCACCTGAGAAACAGTAGTGAAAAAAAGAAGAAAATGACAAAAATCGAGCTGATTTTTGTATCTACATATGTAGATAATATATGCTATATACACATGCACATAGAATGTATACGTATTATATTTATATATGTATGGTCATTTTTGACCACTCACAATATACAAGACATGATAATTTTCAACGTGTCAAGTTAGAAATTACCATTCTACCTCACTAAATTATCTCAAAAATCTTGATACCTAGTATTTATATATTTTATAAATTAAGTAACCTAAGTCTAAACAAGACGACTGGTTCACAGACCACTATCCTACATGCAAGCTGCAATAGGAAAATAATTTCTCAGCAGTGATTTTTTACAAGTGAAAATAACATTTAAAAATTACAGAAAAGCCGATGAATGGAAATAATCAGTGACAGATGTGGTTTAAGATATAAAAATGAAATCTGAATCCATTGTCCCCAGTGTGTAAAAATGTTTTACGTTGTTTCTTGAAAATTCTCATTGGATGACCCTCTCTTGTTGTCATATTAATTCTGAAATTCTGATTTTAGTCTATTTTCATTTTCACAACAGAACCAGGAACAAAAAGTGTACCCTAGGGGCATCCAATTAACAATAAGCAACTATTGTATGTTTGTTGGAACATACGTGTCAGGAGGGCCGAAAGCATAGCTGACGTGATAAGATATACAAACAAAATTAATGGGATAAAACAGTATGATGGCATCAAGTAAAACGTTTTTGTTTACATTTTTGTGTAGTACAGAGGTTACAATCAGAAAAGGAGTTGTCAGCTCAAGAAATTGAATAAATTAAATAATAAATTAATGAATGGAATATTTCTGTTGGGAAATCACACACAGCACATTAAATGAAGTTCATTAGAAAGTGGGAGCTACAGGATGAAACTGACAGGCAAGGGATGCTGAATTATGGTCGTCTTGTAAAATTTAATACCACATTTCTCAGCTTTAAAGTATTAAACCTACCAAAAACACTAAACCTGCATCCCACCTTTGTAACACTTTTGAAAACCCCATAACCTCACCTGCTGTTAATTCTAGATCTTTACAGATTCAAAGAATATATATATATATATGCACACATATGAGTTTCTCATGTTATTTGCCTTTTTAGTTTTTTGAGAAATAGGCCTTGTGTGGTTTTCCAAATAAGTACAAATTGTACTGACAGCATATATTTTTATCTCCTCAAGAAGACAGTTCCTTGTCATTGTTCTTTCCAGCAACTTGACATTTTATTTAGGTAACCTGTTCTCCACTTTGTAATATGTTAGCTATCATCCCAGCAAAATTGTTCTATATTCTACAGAGTGGTAGTTTATTTTTTTTTTGGAAATACGGACAAAGCATTCAATTATTTGTCGCCATGACCGCTCTCGGGGTTAGTTAACTACATATGCAACTAAAATTGGATAAATGTAATTAAGAAAATTGGTATTGTAGAGGTTTCATTGTTCTATAGAATTAGAGAATTCTACCAACTGAATTTATAACCTGAGCATGAAAACCAGATCCTTTTTCATATTTAAATATTAACCAGAGTAAGCCATGTACTACCTTAACAATAAAAATAAAATTAAACAAACTCAAAAAGTTTGAAGAAATAAAATGATAAAAGCTAAGTGAATTCTTTGAGCTGCAGCTTTTTTACCGTGCTGCACAGTTGCCTGGCTTAGGTCAGAACCTTTTCAAGAAAGGTTCCATCCTGCCACGGCTCTTTGAATTTTTCTTAAATCTTTTATGTTTAAAGATATCTAATTATATTCTATTTTAATACTTGGATAAATTAAGAATTTTTAAAAATTCTTCATTTTTGTAAAGTATTAATAAAGTAATTTTTTAAAAGTAAAAGAATAAATTCAAGCATTCCAATCTGTTAAAATATCCTTTACAATGTACTAACCGGATTATATTATCGTGTGTTTCGCCTCATTTTTGTTATACAAATTTTCATGTATTAAGATGATCCATGGCAGGGCACAGTGGTTCACACCTGTAATCTCAGCTCTTTGAGAGGCCAAGGAGGGAGGATTGCTTGAGCCCAGGAGTTGGAGACCAGCCTGGGCAACATAGGGAAAACCTGTCTCTACAAATATTTGTAAAATTTGCTCTCAGATACTCAAAAGGCTGAGGTGGGTGAACTGCTGGAGTCTAGGAGGCTGAGGCCACAGTGGGCCAGTGATCCCACCACTGCTCTCCAGCCCTGGTGACAGAGAGAGATGCTGTCCCCAAAAAAGAAAAAATCCACGTGATATTTACTTCCCTAGCACATGACATCATGTTGCTGTATCCTGATTTGACTATCAGTTATTGTATTTTTAAATATTTTGGTTTTCTTTTTGTTTCTTTTTTTTAAAATTATTTTAACTGTAAATCATACATAGTATGAACCCCTATATACAGATTAGGCTATTTACTTAGGATCTGATCCCAAAGTTCAGCAGAAGTTGAACAATACAAATTATAACATATTCCCAGATTGTTCTTTAGAGAAAATAAATGAATGAACTGACAATATATGCATACATGTTACATTCTCCCACCCACTCACCATTTTATATAACAGCTTAATTTTTTTATTTTAATGCTTAAAAATAGATTTAATTTGCAACTCTCCAACTGCTTTTGCAGTGATGCATTTTTTCCACAGGACAGTTTTCTTTTTTATTGTTATTTGGAACAAGGGCATGTAGGCAAAAGATGTAAATGCTTTCCACAGCCTGTTGCTTCCCCAGTGGTTCTCCACCTCACCTGCATGTTGCTGTCAATTCAAGAACTTTAAGAAACCCTGATGCCCAGGACACCCCAATTCCAGTTAAATCAGAGTCCTGGGAGTGGAACTCAGGCATCAGTACATTTTAAAGCTTCTCAAATGCTTCTATCAGCCATCCAGGTTTGGGAATGACTCATCTCAATTGATCATGGAGTCTCAGCTGGGTGTGATGGGAGATTGGAAGGAAAACAGTAGGCTTAACTTTATTATATGGGGCAATCGGAATTAAGCTGTGTTGTCAGCCTTCCTCCCATCTAGTGCCCTCAAACAAACCCTTCCCTGGCCCTGAATCTTCTCTCATTGCCTATGTCCTTGCCTGTCACAGTCTTTCTGCATTGAAACAGTCCATGAAAAAGGTCTCCTGATCTAAACTACCCTGTAATTAGCCTGATAAGTACCTCATCTCCTACTTGTATGCTTTTTCTGATCTGTTTCCCTGTAGAGTGAAATCTTACTTTCTGAACATCCAAATCCTGATGAGGTTTTACTGTCAATGAACAACTGATATTTTTACGTGAATTAAGAGACACAGCAATTCCACTTCATCCCAGTGTTTTTACCAGCTACTTGGACACACTCGCCTACTGGATTTGACCTCTGTGAATACCAATGCTGGCCTGGGTGTCAGTATTTGCTAGAAGCCCCTGTGTGGGTTTGTCTTCCCTTAGCTTTAGCCAGGAAGACATCTGGCCTCAGCAAGCACACTGCTGCTGTGATTCTTTTGCTTCTATTAAGTGCAAATGAATGCACTTTATGTTGATGGTGTATTGCATAAGACTAATTTCTGGATTAGCGAAAAAGAGCTCTTTTTCATTTATCAGACATTTTCTTTCTTACATCTTATTTTCCTTCAGCTTCAAACCATGTCTGCCTCACCCATATCAGTAACCACATTAATAATGACGAGAATAATTAACTTTCATTGCAACCTTTTTCCATCCTTATAACATAAGTCATGGCTGGGTGCAGTGGCTCACCCCTGTAATCTGAACATTTGGGACTACTAGGTAGGAGGATCTCTTGAGCCCAGAAGTTTAAGGCCAGTCTGAGCAATATAGGGAGACCCTGTCTCTATAAAGATATTTAAAAAATTAGCCAGGCATAGTGGTGCATGCCTGTGGTCCCAGCTATACAGGAGGCTGAGGTGGGAGGATTGCTTGAGCTGGGAGGAGGTCAGAGCTATAGTGAGCCATGATCACGCCACTGGATTCCAGCCTGTGCGACAGCCCTGTCTCAAAAAACAAAACAAAAACAACAAAAACAAGAAAGCCATAAGTCTTTTACAAATGCTGTCTCCTTTAATTTTAACAACCTACAAAACAGTTACTGTATTTATCCCCAGTTTTTCAGATGAAGAAACAGTAGATTGAATAATGTTTATTGGCCAAGGTTCAAGAAATGACAGAGCTGGAGGATTTAAACCTAGCATTGCTTAATTCCCAGAGCCTGAGCTGTTGACCATGTTTTATGAAAACTAGATTTCTTAAAAAAAAAATAATTGAGGCCCTTACAAAGTCTATTCCTGACCTCCATTTATATCCCCTTTGTTCCCACTCACTGCCATTTTTACCTACCTTTCCTCAAGCACTGCTGACCAACTGATTGTTCCTGGATCTGTGACAACTGCATGACTTGCCATGTGCTGTTTCTCAGGTCTGAGATTTTTGCTCTCTCCTTCAAGGTGAGCTCCCACTCATAATTTTCAATTTAGTTACCGATTTTTTCATCTTTTTGTGTCTGTTTAGATATGAACAGTAATGGCACATATTTTGGTTATGAGTCACTCAGAGGACTGTGGATTGAATGAACTGTATCCATCCCCATCATGATGTACAGAACCAAGTCTCTTCACTAGTAGGTATTTTTTTAATTAATATCATGTACACATATTTTTGTTTGTTTGTTTGTTCTTTTCTAGCACTTGTGTTCTGATTAGTGGCCAAATAAATGACAGTCAGAACTTCAGCTAAGGTACAATAAGGTAAGATCCTTTTTCTAGTTGAGCTATTTCCTTTAAACTTACCCCTTCCCTGTTTCATTTTTAGGTTTTGCTGTGGCGTGGCACCTGGTCTCTTTCTAGAAGGAAAGTTCAACATACAGCACAATTCTGGACACATTGTATTGGTTTGATGCTCCTACCTGGAACAGGTATGTAAATCTCCAGTACATGATTACTGACAACTGACTCCTTGCCTGGTTTCTGTCTTCCCAGGTGGAGCTGGTCTCTTGGGCAGCCTGACATCTGGTCCACTCCTCTGTCCTATGCCGGGATCATCATGACCGTAGAGATTATGTCACTGTTTTGCATCCTTGTTACATAACTCAGTTCCTGGTAGATTGTAAGTACACAGAAGGCATTTTTTTAATTAAATTCTAACTCTGTCTCTTCTCTCTTTCCCCCAGACTATGTCAGAGAGTCACAATGACCTTGCACAATAACAGTACAACCTCGCCTTTGTTTCCAAACATCAGCTCCTCCTGGATACACAGCCCCTCCGATGCAGGGCTGCCCCCGGGAACCGTCACTCATTTCGGCAGCTACAATGTTTCTCGAGCAGCTGGCAATTTCTCCTCTCCAGACGGTACCACCGATGACCCTCTGGGAGGTCATACCGTCTGGCAAGTGGTCTTCATCGCTTTCTTAACGGGCATCCTGGCCTTGGTGACCATCATCGGCAACATCCTGGTAATTGTGTCATTTAAGGTCAACAAGCAGCTGAAGACGGTCAACAACTACTTCCTCTTAAGCCTGGCCTGTGCCGATCTGATTATCGGGGTCATTTCAATGAATCTGTTTACGACCTACATCATCATGAATCGATGGGCCTTAGGGAACTTGGCCTGTGACCTCTGGCTTGCCATTGACTACGTAGCCAGCAATGCCTCTGTTATGAATCTTCTGGTCATCAGCTTTGACAGATACTTTTCCATCACGAGGCCGCTCACGTACCGAGCCAAACGAACAACAAAGAGAGCCGGTGTGATGATCGGTCTGGCTTGGGTCATCTCCTTTGTCCTTTGGGCTCCTGCCATCTTGTTCTGGCAATACTTTGTTGGAAAGAGAACTGTGCCTCCGGGAGAGTGCTTCATTCAGTTCCTCAGTGAGCCCACCATTACTTTTGGCACAGCCATCGCTGCTTTTTATATGCCTGTCACCATTATGACTATTTTATACTGGAGGATCTATAAGGAAACTGAAAAGCGTACCAAAGAGCTTGCTGGCCTGCAAGCCTCTGGGACAGAGGCAGAGACAGAAAACTTTGTCCACCCCACGGGCAGTTCTCGAAGCTGCAGCAGTTACGAACTTCAACAGCAAAGCATGAAACGCTCCAACAGGAGGAAGTATGGCCGCTGCCACTTCTGGTTCACAACCAAGAGCTGGAAACCCAGCTCCGAGCAGATGGACCAAGACCACAGCAGCAGTGACAGTTGGAACAACAATGATGCTGCTGCCTCCCTGGAGAACTCCGCCTCCTCCGACGAGGAGGACATTGGCTCCGAGACGAGAGCCATCTACTCCATCGTGCTCAAGCTTCCGGGTCACAGCACCATCCTCAACTCCACCAAGTTACCCTCATCGGACAACCTGCAGGTGCCTGAGGAGGAGCTGGGGATGGTGGACTTGGAGAGGAAAGCCGACAAGCTGCAGGCCCAGAAGAGCGTGGACGATGGAGGCAGTTTTCCAAAAAGCTTCTCCAAGCTTCCCATCCAGCTAGAGTCAGCCGTGGACACAGCTAAGACTTCTGACGTCAACTCCTCAGTGGGTAAGAGCACGGCCACTCTACCTCTGTCCTTCAAGGAAGCCACTCTGGCCAAGAGGTTTGCTCTGAAGACCAGAAGTCAGATCACTAAGCGGAAAAGGATGTCCCTGGTCAAGGAGAAGAAAGCGGCCCAGACCCTCAGTGCGATCTTGCTTGCCTTCATCATCACTTGGACCCCATACAACATCATGGTTCTGGTGAACACCTTTTGTGACAGCTGCATACCCAAAACCTTTTGGAATCTGGGCTACTGGCTGTGCTACATCAACAGCACCGTGAACCCCGTGTGCTATGCTCTGTGCAACAAAACATTCAGAACCACTTTCAAGATGCTGCTGCTGTGCCAGTGTGACAAAAAAAAGAGGCGCAAGCAGCAGTACCAGCAGAGACAGTCGGTCATTTTTCACAAGCGCGCACCCGAGCAGGCCTTGTAGAATGAGGTTGTATCAATAGCAGTGACAAAACGCACACATCAACCCACAGACCTTAGGAGGAGGAAGGCGAGGGCGGGGTGACTTCTGGTGATGATAAAAATGGTTTTATCACCCAGATGTGAAAGAAGCTGCCTGTTTACTGATCCATTGAATAAACCCATTTTAATAGAAAAAGTCAATACCAATTCAGCAAAAAGAAAAAAAAAACATACTACTGAATATAAAGAAATTTATTCTGAAATAGACTTTACGTGTTTTTTTCTTAAAGAGGAGAAAAATATTGCTTGACGGCAATTATATACCCAAAGTGATTTGCCTGGGTCCTTTAATTCCCATTAGCTTTGGAATCTCAGATGAGCATAGCTGACCCAGTTCCCACATTCTTCCCAAGGATCCCAAAAGTGGGAATCCAGACCCCAAGTGGAACACTGCAGGCTTACGAATCTGTGGTTCCAAAATTATTTCATACGTTGCAAAGCTGAATCTTCTTGTCCCAATAGAGCTTCCTGTCTTTTCTTTGGTGTGTTGTTAAACTCTATTTGTGGACTTGATTCTTGATTCTTGCAAAGTACTGTTTTGTGCAGTTCAAGTTTCGTACAAATAAAAATACTTAAGTATATATATATGTGTGAGTTCTGCACGCACACACATAGTGTATATAATATCATGGGAAACACTGAACTGGCAAATTATTCCTGCAACATACGCTTTCAGTACTTTGGTAACTGAAGTTCTCTAGGATCCTAATGCAACATTAACGTGAAATAAGCCCAGTGTAATGTTTTTGAAACCAGGGCTGTTTTCCACAGAGAGCAGCCAGGCCTTCCCAGCAGGTCTGTGCAGAGCGGACAGGCTCGTGAGTCAGCTGAGCGCCGTGGCTTCGCCAGACTTGGTGTTAAGCAACCTCCTTTGTTGATGTCTCAACAGAGCTAAATCGGGGCCCCTCTGAGCTCAAAGAATGAACCACATCCACACGTTTGAATTTAATCATCTAAATCTGAATGTTTCAGAACAAAATTTCTGCTATCTAAACTGCTTGAAACTCAATAATAGTGTCACGTTTGAATGTCATACACAGCAATATATATATATGTGTATATATATATATATGGCAAAGCAAAAAAAAAAACATGGTAAGAGAGAATGAAGGAGAACATTGTGTTTGATTCTTGCTGAATGGCACCTTCTCAAAGAAAATAGGGCTTGCACCTTTGTTAATCAGCTGTGGCCAGTGCTTTCTGGTGTTCATTGTGTAACCTTCACCCAGGAATAGGTGAGGTTTTAGGAAGTTACATGTCCTCTGAAGAAAGAATTACACTCTGAAAAGTAATGCTTCAAATTGATTTCCTTACCTTTTGGGAAAAAAAAAAAATTGTTTTTTTGCATTCTCCCTTGAATTGACCAAAATGTTAACTGTTTCATTTGGGGAGGGGATGGGGTGCTGCCATCATTGTCGTTGTTGTTGCTGCTGTAGCTGTTGGGGTTTCTTTTCCTGTTGCCGGGGCTGTTTGGGGAGAGGGAGGGGAGGGAGGTGGGAGGGCCGCGGAGATATCTTCCCTTTGTACAGGGCATTCGTGTTGTGAACCCAGAGCTGGGTAGAAGCTGCTTTTGTATTCAGTGTGAGGTGGTGTTTACAGACGACTTTGACAACAGTAGAAGTGTACTCAGTGGTGTCTGTGTATCTGAACTATTTAATTTCGTGTTATGTTTATATGCAGAAATATTTATGGATACTACACCAAGTGTTTATTTAATGTTGATAAATATGACTCTTCAGTCGTCAGCCATGGTGTCCTTTCAAAGTGATTCTTTAAGGTCCACTTGAGCAATGAATAGAGTATATTGGAGCTTTCCTGTGGCTAAGAAGAAGAAACATGTCATCCTGTTGGCATCACCAAGCACCTAACTCTTTCTAGGTAATAAAAAGTCAACGGTCACTTCAACGTAAATGTTTAAAACCACTCTTTAGTTAAATCTGATGGGAACTGAACAAAGCTCCACCATTGTGTCTGAAATCATTTTACACAGGGAAAAAAAAAAACAATCAGCATAATTGTAAGAATGATTTTTTTGGGCCCACATTCAACCAAAGAACAAGAAAGAAACAGACGATTTTCTAATATGTACACAGCAAACTACAGAATGTCATATTATCCACCTGTGAAACATCTAGTAAGCAATTGCATCTATATTTTATTTCTCAAGTTGGCCTGGCACTAATAAATATGTGAAAGCTTATTCAAGTGTCCCAGTACTTCAGCACTTCCCATCCTTTTGGAAACTCCTATCTTGCCTCCCTCCCAAAAGGGCTGTTTCTTTTATTAAAAAAAAAAAAGAAATAGAATTAAATTTGAGAAAAGGAGAAACCCTGAAATTTAACAGAACTTTGAGAGTCACTTCCAATCTCCTTAAACATGATTATCTCCTTATCCTTGTCCTTTTGTGATGCTAATAATAGCAGAAAAGGAACAAATCCAAGACTCTAGGTCTCCCTTTTTTGTTTTACTGGTTTTATTATAGAATTGTTTTTAAGCCTCTTATGGATGAAAGCTGCATTTAAATACTATCTACTGATTTTATAGAAAGGTATGTCCATTTCTTGGGTCACTTTCAGAGAAAGAAAACAAGCAAAATAGGTTCTTTTGAATATGAATAATTTAAAAGCATAATTGAAGATGTAGTGAGTATTTATAATTGGACCTTAGTTACACGTGCATTTCTCAAAGGGCTTGTCATTACAGGAGATATTCAGCACTTACCTAAGATCAAAATGTCTTCATCCCAAATTGGGAATCGAATTATTTCATGCCATATGCATGAGGTTTGCAGACATTTCAAGATTAGCCACTTTGCTTGAAAGAAGAAAATGATCAAACCTAAAATAAACTACACATGGAGAATCTCTCTCTCTCTCTCTGCCTCTCTCTCTCTCTTTCTCCCTCTTCTTCCTTCTCTCTCTCTCACAAGCACACACACACACACTCAATCTCCATTCTCCAGGCATTGCCAGATGGTTAGGAGAAGTGAGCTCTCTCTGGTCCCCTAGATCCCTCGGCTCTGCTCTCCTTTGCCCATCAGCTCCCTGTGGCCTCTATGCTAGTCCTCCCTATTCTCCTAGTCACCCTTTGCCTCTTAAGCCCAGCCTTGACTCTCTACATATTTTTCATTTCTCTTTACCCTTTAGTGTACAATAGTTGTAGACTCTGACGGAATGAAAACAAACAAGAAGCCTAAGCGTTAGACCCTGCTGTGGCTAAAGATCTAGAAGGCATATCAGTTTTCTCTGTCAGGCTTCCTACGTTGCCCTCGTGCAGGGCTCATTGCTCTGCAGAGCGCTGGAAGCCCCTTCATGTATCGAGAGAGAAGCTGGAGCACAGAGCTCTGATGCACAGTTGGCTGTTTCAGCTCTGACTCAGGGAGGAAAGAAGGATGCCAAGGCTCTGTCACAGCGGAGAAGTCTAATACCAGAGTGGCACAGAGAAGGATTCCAGGGATCAGTCAGGGTGTCCTGTACCTATCTGAGTAGAGATGATTCAAGGATGGGGACATATTCCAGGAAATTGCACAATCTTCCCCTGGCAGCTTCAGAGGACGAGTGAAAATAGTGCAGTATAGTCAAAGAAGCAATGAATTTAGGATGAGGAACCTGAAGTTTCTGGACCAGTTTGGTCACTGCTTAGTTACATGTCCTTAGGAATGCTTGTCACTTAACCTAAACTTTCTGGGTTTTATCCTCATTGCTCAAACTAAGCAACAACACCGAAGCTTCTCTAATTTGCCTTCTGATGCCAAATCGGTCAAAACTGAGGTCAGCAGCTACCATGACGAAAGTAAAATGGTATATTGGGTGAATGTTTGAAAATTTCAGATTTTATATTCTGTAAAGTTATTTACTTACTCTATTTCAACACCACAAAATCTTGAAATTTGGAAGGTAACCAAGGAAGCTTTGAAATTTGTTGGCAAACCCGGAGTAGTATGGTTTCAAATACCACTCCAACCCAGCACCTGAGGTCGGGCAAACTCACAAAATAGAGTTTCTAGGTAGCAGGTGTTTGCTTTGGTTTTGCAATAGCATTTCTCATAACAGAACTGAAACTGTATAGATTACAACACTCCAAAGTTATTTTTTTTTAACCTAAAGAACCCTACTTCTAGCACCTCCTCTGAAAGAATATTTTGCTCCAATACCACGTGCAACAAACTTATTTAGACAGTATCAACTCTAGCCCTTAATAGGTTCAAGGACAAGTTTACTGCTTCCTTTCTACACGCTTAAGTTACACTCTCTTCTCCTGTTCTGATGACTCTAAATCTTCAGCCTCTCCCAGCATTAATGTGTGAGTCAACATTGCAGACCTGAGAAAGGTTTCTAGAATGGTAACCCAATGTTCTTTAGAACTGGAGAATTCCATTTTCCTTTTCTGGCTTTAGTGTTAATGTCTGGGAAGGGAGGCTCATGATAAGAAAATAAAAATGAGAAAAGAAGATCTAGTTCATAAAATGACTATACCCCACGTAAGTTTGTAACTGCACAGTGTTTTGTTGTACGGCTCAGAAATGAGCAAGTGTTAGTATTATTAGGCACACATCACGTTCACAGCTTCGCGCAGAGACGGATAGTGTATTTGGATATATGGAAGTCATCCAAATGCGTTGCTAGAATATCAGGCCTATGTTTGTTCTGGTAGAACCACAGAGACTCACACAAAGTTCTGACCCTACCACTCTGGTCTGGGCTGAGACCACCCCAAAAAATCATCTAGAGAATCAAAGGGGCTCACATCTCAGTTGCATTCTATTTAAAAGATAAAGGGGCCATACTCTCCACTGCAAAGAAGCATTAGTAAAACTTCCCGCACCCAAATTATAATCCGGCAACCCTAGCTTCAGCTAAAAAGATTATCCCCAGAATCTAAAAGCTTACTATTGTTCTTTCTTGGAGTCCAAAATGCTTAGCAGTTCTGCAGTTCACATACAAAACTCAAAACTCTTTTTATCCTGTATTCTGTGAGTTCCTTGATGATAGTAATTGGGTCTTATTCATCACTCTGTATCCTGTGGCTCACACAGAATCTGGCAAATTGCATATATTCAATAAATGTTGAATATCTAATAACCTCCTTATTAATATAACAAATATTATCAACATTCTGTGCACATCAATGTCCCATGCTGCTACTGTAGTCAGGAGTTATTTGGCTGGGAAGTGGAAAGTGTTCACAAACATGATGCTTATCTAATAAAATATCACTGAGCAATAAGGAGAAATATTTTAAATAGATTTGAAGTTGTGAACAAATAATTTAGAGTCCAAAGAGGAAAAAGAAAATTAACTCTGTTTTTTATCCCTAGAACTCAGAAACTTTACTGGATTGGTCAACAAAGACAAACTTTTTATTGTATAAAACAGTAGAATTCATGGAAGGGATAATTCTTTTGGAACAGGCTTCTCGGTTACTTGCCTTAGTAAAAGAAGTATCTGGAGGGCCTGGAGAGTTCATAAACATAGTTTTCTGTGCAAGTGAAGATCTGTAGTTTGGCTTAAAAATCCTTGCATGTAGTTTTGCTTGGCGTGGAAAGTTATTAGGAGACAATCCTTTATCCTGTTCTGCAAGCAATCAAACACATGATCTCCCTTCTAGCCATTCCTCATCCAGTACATGGGCATTTCCAGCCTCCTACATGTAACACTTCAAACTTCCTCTGGGCGTCTGCTTAGAGCTATGTGATGGCCACAGTTTGGGCAAAGCCCTTCTTTCTTTTAAATATAGGAACTGTTACCAAGTTTGGTGCAGGCTTGAGGAATAATTACATAAAAATGGGCTTCCACGATGGTGAATCAGCATGCTGATTTCTCTTGGCAGGAAGCTCTCAGGGAAATGTCTGTGAATCATTTAAAGATGCTCTCTGGTGGATAGAGAAACCGCAGTCCAAAAACAGATGGGTGTATATTTGCTTTGTAAGCAAAGGGCATGTATCATACTCGCATCTAAAACAGTGTCCACATCTTTGCCAAAGGCACTGAATTTTACCTTTTTTTATTACCTCGTGGCCAGCACTTCCTCAGTAGGCATTTCAGGTGTGTCACAAACCATGTTCATTTTTAATCTTGAAAAAGTCAATCGTCTGTAGTCTGTACTATAAAATGATGCCTGCAACTTTGTGGTGAATATTATCCCCAAGTTAACAGTGAAATAAGTAAATAAAACTATTATTGAACAAAGAGTGTGGTTTGCTTTTATTTAACCCAGGGCC